GGTATCTTGGTGAAAAATGTCTTTACTGTAGGTGTGTGATTTTGTTTTTGGGTTCTCCTGTTCCATTGCTCTATGTGTCTGTTTTTAGGCCAGTACCATGCTGTTTTTGCTACTATCACTCCGTAGTATAATTTGAAGTAAAGTAATATGATTCCTCCAGTTTTGTTATTTTTGCTTAGGATAACTTTGCCTCTTCAAGGTTTGGTGTTCCATATAAATTTTAGGATTTTCTTTCTGTTTCTGTGAAGAATGTCTTTGGTATTTTGATAGGAATTGCATTGAATCTGTAGATTGCTTTAGGTAATACGGACTTTTTAACAATCTTGATTCTCCCAATCCATGAACATATAATATTTTTCCATTATTTGGTGTCTTCTTCAATTTCTTTCATCAATGTTTTGTAGTTATCATTATAGAGACCTTTCATTCATTGGTTAATTCCTAGGTATTTAATTTTATGTGTGGCTATTGTAAATGGGATTACTTTTTTATTTCTTTTTCACATTTTTCACTGTTGGTATATGGAAACTTTGCTGATTTTGGTATGCTGATTTTGTATCCTGCAACTTTACTGAATTTGTTTGTCAGCTCTAATAGTTTTTTAGAGGAGTCTTTAGGTTTTATTCAAATATAAGATCTTATCATCAGCAAACAAGGATAATTTGACTTCTTCATTTCCAATTTGGATGCTCTTTATACCTTCTCTTGCCTGGTTGCTCTAGCAAGGTAATATGTTGAATAACAGTTGAATAACAGAATAAAAAAAAATCTCTGCAAAGTAAACAAATCTCACTAGTTTATCTGACTTGTATTCCAAATTAGTGCTTCTGGCCTTTTCTTAAAACTTTAAGCATCACAAGGAAATCAGTTGGAAGGGAATCATGTGCTGATCAAGTCCTTAAAGGGCAGAAATATTCACTGAAGTGAAAAGGATTAGTAAAGGGTGGAAAAAAAGACCAGCCCCCCGCCTAGTTTGGGTGAGCAGATTTGGGATTAATTATCAGGCAGCAATCCACATGCACTTAACAGTTCTGACGTGAGAGGACAAGAAACACAAGCAAATATAAAACATTCAATTCTAAGAGAAGTTCATCAGAGACATCCTTCAGGATTGTGAGGTACTGGAAAGAAGTCCTATGGGGAGTGGGTGTGCATAATCTCATTTTACTTTCTCTTTTTCAGCTGGATTTTCCTCTACGTGCTTCAGTCTTCTCTACACAAAGAGCTGCAAACCAGGTCTTTGTTTTGCACTCTTATTTCAAGCAGAATGAGTGCTCCTAAACTCCTCTCTCTGGGCTGTATCTTCTTCCCCTTGCTACTTTTTCAGCAGGCCCGGGCTCAATTCCCAAGACAGTGTGCCACTGTTGAGGCTTTGAGAAGTGGTATGTGTTGCCCAGACCTGTCCCCTGTGTCTGGGCCTGGGACAGACCGCTGTGGCTCATCATCAGGGAGGGGCAGATGTGAGGCAGTGACTGCAGACTCCCGGCCCCACAGCCCTCAGTATCCCCATGATGGCAGAGATGATCGGGAGGTCTGGCCCTTGCGCTTCTTCAATAGGACATGTCACTGCAACGGCAATTTCTCAGGACACAACTGTGGGACGTGCCGTCCTGGCTGGAGAGGAGCTGCCTGTGACCAGAGGGTTCTCATAGGTAAGTGGAGATATGAATGAGTTCATAAGTCCTGTTTTCATGCTTGAATTTTGTATCCCTAAAGTCAGGAGAAATCTTCTGGACTTAAGTAAAGAAGAAAAGAACCACTTTGTCCGGGCCCTGGATATGGCAAAGCGCACAACTCACCCTTTATTTGTCATTGCCACCAGGAGATCAGAAGAAATACTGGGGCCAGATGGCAACACGCCACAATTTGAGAACATTTCCATTTATAACTACTTTGTTTGGACACACTATTACTCAGTCAAAAAGACTTTCCTTGGGGTAGGACAGGAAAGCTTTGGTGAAGTGGATTTCTCTCATGAGGGACCAGCTTTTCTCACATGGCACAGGTACCACCTCCTGCGTCTGGAGAAAGACATGCAGGTATGTAAGAAGCATTTCAGTTTGCAGACTCTCAGAGAGTATTAATGTGGTTTCTGTGATCTAGGAAATGTTGCAAGAGCCTTCTTTCTCCCTTCCTTACTGGAATTTTGCAACGGGGAAAAATGTCTGTGATATCTGCACGGATGACTTGATGGGATCCAGAAGCAACTTTGATTCCACTCTAATAAGCCCAAACTCTGTCTTTTCTCAATGGCGAGTGGTCTGTGACTCCTTGGAAGATTATGATACCCTGGGAACACTTTGTAACAGTAAGTTCCAAATGATAGCTTGGAGTCAGAATTAAATGTTTCCACATCCCATTTTTTTCTGCAGGCACCGAGGATGGGCCAATTAGGAGAAATCCAGCTGGAAATGTGGCCAGACCAATGGTGCAACGTCTTCCTGAACCACAGGATGTCGCTCAGTGCTTGGAAGTTGGTTTATTTGACACGCCTCCTTTTTATTCCAACTCTACAAACAGTTTCCGAAACACAGTGGAAGGCAAGTAAATGAAATCAGTATTTTTAAAAGATTTTTACTATTCTCCTCCTTACCATGTGTCTAGGTTACAGTGACCCCACGGGAAAGTATGACCCTGCTGTTCGAAGTCTTCACAATTTGGCTCATCTATTCCTGAATGGAACAGGGGGACAAACCCATTTGTCTCCAAATGATCCTATTTTTGTCCTCCTGCACACCTTCACAGATGCAGTCTTTGATGAATGGCTGAGGAGATACAATGCTGGTAAGACATTTTCATATGCCTTTTGCATGCTCTTTATTAATACGTTGTCTTTGGAATAATTTAGATATATCCACATTTCCATTGGAAAATGCCCCTATTGGACATAATAGACAATACAACATGGTGCCATTCTGGCCCCCAGTCACCAACACAGAAATGTTTGTTACTGCTCCAGACAACCTGGGATACACTTATGAAATTCAATGGCCAAGTGAGTGTTGAAAGTGTATTTTTACTGTGATAGTCTTTTTATTTTTATCTTCCTTTCCAAATAGGTCGGGAGTTTAGTGTACCTGAGATAATTGCCATAGCAGTAGTTGGCGCTTTGTTACTGGTTGCACTCATTTTTGGGACTGCTTCTTATCTGATTCGTGCCAGACGCAGTATGGATGAAGCTAACCAGCCTCTCCTCACTGATCAGTATCAATGCTATGCTGAAGAATATGAAAAACTCCAGAATCCTAATCAGTCTGTGGTCTAACAAATGCCCTACTCTCTTATGCATTAGTATCACAAAACCACCTGGTTGAATATAATAGATTGAGTTATTAACTGTATTTTCTTTCACTTTATTACCTTCTTTCTAATACAAGCATATGTTAGCATTAAAGTTCTAGGCATACTTTTCAAAGCTGGGAAGACCCTTTCAGAATCTTTTCAATGGGTTTTAATTTTCAGTTCTATTTAAAATGGTGAATGACACTAAACTCCATGATATTTAAGGATAGTGTGAAGATCTTTGGCATGATTTAAAGGTTGAGTATGTGAAGATATAAGTAAGTGAACTACCATGCTTTGTTTACGTGTAAAGGAAAATAATGTTTGATAGTAAATGTCCACTTAAAATACATGAATGGGCATTTCTAAAATGTTAAAACATAAACACATTTCCATTCATGGATATTTGTCAACAGATTTAAAGAAAACCACAGTTATTAATTAAAGAAAATTAATTATGTGTAGTTATAAACCAATGAAATTTTGATTAACCTTTTCAAATTAATGTTCCAGTTTGAAGACCAATCAAATATATTATTTAGTCAACATATACTATTTAGTCTCAGGTTCAAGGCTACAACAAAAATCACCATCTTTGTCAAACTTTGGAGAGGGAAAATCTTCACTTTCTTAAGCAACAATGGATATTGCCTGTGTTTGCCACTGTGTTTCCCTGCCTCTCAATTCGCTGAAAAAGGAACTACCTATCCTTACATTTCACCTACTAATGTCTCTTCTAACATCTTAGAGGTCCATGGAGAAGGCATATGGAGAACATGTTTTATACTGCTCTATAAATAGTATTCCAATCACTGTGCTTAATTTAAATAGCATTATCTTATCATTTATCAGCCTTTTATGTATTTTCCAAGTAAAATATTAACATATTATTTCATTGGTCTTCTTTTTTATCTGGTTCTATATGAATGCTATTTTTTCCCTTCTCTTCTAACATGAAATATATTTTCTCTTTTTGATCTTGTGCTATGAAACAATCTTCCAAAGAACTGTATAAGGTGGTCATAAGTGAATATTTTAATTAAAATTGGTAAAAATAAATAATAACAGTAATAATCATGCACTATAGAAAATGGCTAAACTGAGATTCTAAATTCTAC